TTGTAATTCACTGGGCGTTACGGTCCTGCAGGTAACATTGTTTTTCTTATTTATTTATTTATTTATTTAGTCAATTCTAGCAGTATCTTCTAACTTTTTTTGTTCGTGTTTTTTGAGACAGGGTCTCGCTTTGTCACCCAGGCTGGAGTGCAGTGGCGTGATCACGGCTCTCTGCAGCCTCTACCTCCTGGGCTCAAGTGATCCTCCTGCCTCAGCCTCCCGAGTAGCTGGGACTACAGCCGCTACCATGCCCGGCTAATTTTAAATTTGTTTTTTTTTTGCAGAGATGGGGTTTTGCCATGTTGCTCAGGCTGGTCTCGAACTCCTAGCTCAAAGCCTTGGCCTTCCAGGCGTGAGCTACCGCGCCGGGCCTGCTGAAGTTCTTGATATAGTTTCTGGCACATAGTATATGTTTAATAGATGTTTGTTGTTCTGATAATTTCAGTTATGTACCATTTACAGGCGTTTGTAACCTTTTTAGCTAACAAGTTGGGCATTTAGGGAACTGACTATAGAAAGCATTTCTCGGAAACGAGGACTGGTTCTGCGACGTCTTAACGAGGTGCGGGTGGCCAGTATTTTCCCCAACTTGAAAATCTGTGTAGAGGTGGGAGGGCAGTCTAGCCTCAGGCGGAATAGGAAAACTTCCTTATGCCTAATTTCAGTGTCAGTGTGTGGTATTTCCTACGCGGAACACCGCCCCAAACTAATGTCTACGTTTAACTCAACCGCGGTAAATTTCCTTCCATGGCACTATTAACTTGGCCCGGCCCACATGTCCCCTCCCGGTTGGTGTGAACGCTCCGAGGTTAGCTCAAACCTCGGCGATTTTCCCAGCTGATTGGCCGTGCAAATAGACAATCCTTTTGCTTTTCTGATTGGTCGCACATGGCATCGGGGGTGGGGGACGTGGGCGTGTCTCGCCAGAATTCGTTTAACTGTGATTTGAAGATGAACATGGTATTGCCAGAGCTTCATGGCGTCGCCTACGGCGCTCCCTCCCTCCCAGGCCCTTACTCTTCTTTGCATTGGCCAGATATGTCGTCACTCACAAAACTTCGAGCTCATTGGTGCAAAAGCTCCAGGAGGCGGTGGGTGATTGGTTGGTTGCTGTTCCTGCCCCCACGCCTGTCGTGGTTTAGCTGAACTGAGCTGAAATCCTAAAGGCCGCGGAGTCGGCGGTGTTGTAGGTAGCGGTACCTTGAGTGGCAACAGGTGAGTCTCCGGCTGCAGGGATGGGGCGGCAGTTATTTGGCTTGCTTTTCTTGTCATGTTACAGAATTCGATTAAATTACAATGGGAAACATTTTTGAAAAGCTCTTTAAAAGTCTACTTGGGAAAAAAAAGATGCGGATTCTTATATTGAGTTTGGATACAGCTGGAAAAACCACCATCTTGTATAAATTGAAGCTGGGGGAGACTGTGCCTGCCGTCCCTACAGTAGGTAAGTTAATGAAAGACCTGTGGCAATTCCAGATAATTAAATGTTTTCCCCATGTTTCATTTAGGTTTCTGTGTGGAGACAGTAGAATATAAAAATAACACCTTCGGTGTCTGGGATGTTGGCAGCCACTTCAAAATCAGACCTCTGTGGCAGCATTTTTTCCAGAACACAAAAGGTAAAGATTATTCGGTTTGTAGCCTCGATACTTCGTGACACTCATTTCACCCCTTTCTGTGCAGGTGCCAGAAGCCCAGGAAGCACACATCAAGGCTCACTTGCCAGCGGGGTGCTGCCAATAAAATGTAGTCACGTGGAATTTGGAATGTGGAAAGGAGGTAGAAGTCATCCTTTCCTCCCCCATAGCAGCAGGTGTGCAGGCTCTGGTGGTCAGCTGGACTCCATACTCCCCCACCAGTCACCAGCCTGGGGACCGTGGGGCTGCAAGGACCTCAGCAGCGGTTTCCCAAGTTTCCTGACTTCTTCCATCCTCTGGAAATCAGCTGTGGTAAAGTAGCCTGAAAGCCAGTGGTGCAACCCCTGATAAAATCACTCTCGTCATTGGTGTCTAGCTGCTCACTCCCAAAGCCTGACAAGTTGATGCCACTGCTGTCTGAGGGCTCCTCTGGCTCAACAATCAGCTCAGTGCTTGTGTAGTTCTTCCGGGCTTGTAACACCTTCATGAACGCTCCTTCTGGATTCCCTACCGATGCTTCTTCAGCTGTCAAAAAAGAAGAGACTGCTTTGATCATGAAAGATGATGGGATGGGATGCATCAGTCCATAGCTGTACACCCCAGTCACACAGAGTAGGAGTCAGCAAACATTCGAGTGCCATTCAGAGAGGAGAAACACACACCCAATCCTAAACCTATGAAATGGCAACAACAAAAGGAGAAAATACATCTTTTGAAAACACGGCCACCTACTTGGAACATTCCATAGTGTGACATAGAGTAACTCTGTTTAGGATTATTTCGTTGATCCCCAGAGGCCAATTGCCCAGTGCTCAGTCAAAGCCCAAGGTGGAAGACAAGTGCTTCCCTGATGAGCTGGCCTCTCTGCAGACTGCTCCGTACCCTGTGCTGTCCTGCCTCAGATGCAGAGAGAGCACAAGGCTCCTGCTCTCCTCGTCCTCGGTGCACCTGTGTTCGTGCTACCATCACAGCTGAATGCAATGAAAGGCGGTCCTCTGAGAGGAGCAGGGTGGAGATGCTAAAGTGGAGGCCCCGTCCCATTGCTGATAGATCCTCATCTGGCATGCGCTCCACCCTCCCCATTCTCTGCTCCCACGTATCGTAGCCCCATCACAGAAGATGTGACATGGAAAAACGCACTGTGTCCACCCTAGTTCTTAAATTTGGGCAGGGATTTGGGGTGTATGTTAAGAGTTTTTCAAATTTGCCAGATTGCATGCCTATGTTGTTAAATACACAATGAATCCCTGGTATGATAGCAGTTTCTGGATAAACATTACTTGAGGTCCTAAAATGCAGAAGGGAAAAAGCAACTTTTGTCAGATGCCTACTTTGCTTTCATTTCATCTCTAATATTTTGGATGGGGAATCATCCAAAGCTTCTGACTGCATGAAGGTCAGGTGTGCCAGTGTGCAGCTGGGTTTCTTTTCTAGAATTAAAAGTACTTTGGGTGGTGGTGAGGGTCAGAGGAAGAAGTAAAGATTGTGAGAAAGGGGAAGAAACATGGGCTTGGGGAGAACCCAGAATTGGGGCCAGAAGACCTGGCACTAGGCTACAGCACTTAGCACCTCTGATCTTGTTTTTCCTCATCTGTAAAAGGAGGTTAACAAAGCTTTTCTGCCCACTTCTTGGGGAGAAGGGAATAACATAATTGGTAAAAAAAAAAAAAAAAAGTTTTGAAAAATAAGCAACACTGACTTTATGTAACCAAGCATTATTAATTCTCCACCCCATATCACTGGTAGATACCTGTATTCAAGCTATCTGGACATGAAAGCAGTCACATTTTAGAAGTCATGAAGTTGATGCTAATAAGCCTAATCTACAGAAACACTCTTGAAAGCCCTTGAGCGTTTGTTCTGTGAATAGAAAGGTTTGAGATTCGGAGCAAGTTCAGAGTTGGATGGTCTAAGAATGGAAAAGCCCTCCATTCCATTAGAAGAGCCAGGTAGCAATTTCTGGTTATGGAACCAGAAGCTCTCAGGCTTCAAATAAAACAGCATCACTTGTACTCTTATAAAACTGTAAAAACAGAAAGACCAAAACCGTATCTACATCTGTCCTATAAGGCAGAGAGTACTTGAGATCTCATGGATTTAAAACCAGCTTACAAACTACATTGCACTATATGAAGAAATTATCACTGTGGGCAAAGCATCAAGCAGAGAGCACAGTATACAGTGTGTGGATGTTAATGTTATTCCCTAGCCTTCCCATTCCTTTGTCTTGGTCCTTTCTGCATATGGAACAGTTCTATTATTAAATTTTGTAATAGTAACTGAGAACCTGACTTTCAGCAAGGGAGTAGTTCGGAAATTGAGGGAGTTTAACTCTGAATGAGTAAATAAAAATAAAGCAATTATGTCATTAGCTTAAAATTTTATCATCATTAAAAATAAAAAGTTTGAAAACAAATACTTAATGTAACAATTTATCACCGCGCAATTTGGACTCACGACAATGTATGGTGTTTGTCAGACATGCACTGTTGCAATGCAGCTTGACTGTCTTGCAGACAGCCTCAATGCTGTTTTTAAATTGGCAGAGGCAGCAGGCCATATGGCTAGGTAAGATCCTATAGATGAAAACAGAGAGCAATAAATTAGCGGTAAAGCGGTTACTTGAGTAGGTAAAGGAGGCAGCCAACGCTACCACAGGTGTGGGAAAAAGGTGTCATTGAAGCCTATGGACTGGACAGTTGGGTAGGAACCAGAAGGCCAATAGGAAGGAGGACAAAAGTGCCCAACTGAAGGGTAAGCATGGCAGTGAGTATGGTATGCCTAGAATAAAGATGGTTGGGATTAGAATTGGGTGACAGTGATTAGTAGTTTCAGAAGTATCTCTTCCCAATTCAAAAGTCTCACTTTGGGCTGAAAGTACAGAGGAAGAAGGTAGACTTTTAAGAAGTCTGAATAAGCCCCCAACTTCTGGAGTCCCTTTCTCAATTCCTGTTGGGAGTGGGAAATATTATAAATTACTCTGGGCATTAAAAATAGCTTAGTTTAACCTGGATTGCGGAGTTAAAAAATAACAAAGACTGCATTGGTCAAATCTGGACAATTTGAGCATTCAAAAGAATAACAACAATAAGTTACAACATATTTAATATAAAGAAGAATCCACGAAGAGTGATATTGAAAAAGAAAGAGGAGGAGTTCTTCTTCAATGAAATAATGCCAGCTAGTAAATGTAGAAGGAATGACAGAATTTTTAAAAGTGTCACTTTGCAACCGTCAGTGTAATACAAATTCATTCAGACAAGGATTATCATTGATGCACATTTGGGTGAAAAAACATTTGAGAACAGGATCTTCACTGAACTCAAAGTAACAACCCACAGATTATTTATTAATTACCAAGGGGAAAATTATTATTTTTTATTTTTATTTTTATTTTGTCACCCAGGCTGAAATACAGTGGCAAAATTATACCTCAATGCAGCCTCAACCCCCCTGGGCTCAAGGGATCCTCCAAATTCAGCCTCCTGAGTAGCTGGGAGTATAGGCTTGCACCACCATGCCCAGCTAATTTTTTTTTTTTTTTTGTACTTTTGTATTTTCAGTAGTGACAGAGTTTCCCCATGTTGCTCAGGCTGGTGTAGAACTCCTGGGCTCAAGCAATCCTCCCACCTCGGCCTTCCAAAGTGCTGGGATTACAAGTGGGAGCCACTGTAGCCAGCAAAATAATTACAATGGAGAGACCTGGAAGATCACCTTAGTCAAGTGATCAAACTTAGTATTACAGGCCATCTGCGGTTACGAGGCAGGAAGGATACATCACCTATGCAGTATTTTTCCCAAAAATGCTTAACTTGAATTTCATCATGAGGAAACAGACAAATCTGGATTGTGGGACAATTTACAAGACAACTATCTTTGACTCTTAAAAAATGCCAGTGTCATGAAAGATCAAAGAAAGTAGAGGCATGTTTTAGATTAAAGGAAATGAAGACATGACATGCAGTGCCTGATCTTTGATTGGATTCTGTACTATTCTTTCATCTTTCTGGCTTGTTTGAATTTTTTCCAATACGTAAATTTGGGCAAAAGAGGTGACCGAGACAATTGATTAATTTATTGTTGTGGCTTATTGGGGGCACTTTCAGAGAGATAAAAACAATCCCTGTAACTGAAGTAAAAGGTTAATCTTAGGCAGTATAGCATGGTCATTAAGAATACAGATTCCATAGCCAGACTATGCTTCAATCTCAGCTCTGATAATAATGTGAATTTGGGCAAATTGTTTAATCTCTGTTCCTTGGCCTTGTCATTATAATAGTACCTACCTCTAATGAATTTTGAGGATCAAATGAATCAATACCTGAAAAATGCCTGGTGCACAGTCAGTGCTCAATAAGAGTTAACTATAATTATTGTGTTGCAGAGGTTGTGGGGGGCCTTTTCTGAGTCCTCCAGAAGGATGGCTTTATTGGGGCCATATTAAGACTATGAAAACAGAAGAGGGTTTCATGGATACAAGAAGTCTGTGAGTTGGGGGTACAATGTATAGAGTTTTAGATTAAAACTGCATCCAATAAGTTGGCCTGAGACATCTTTCAAACCTATAAAGGAACAATCACAAGTGACTAGTAGTATTCCTTTGGGTCCAGTGGAAGCCTCTGATCTTCATATGGAATGGACCCGGAACCGTAACCCAGCATTTTGTTGTATAGCAACCTTACCTCTGCCACAAAGGTGTTTCTTTTGTTTATTTTGAGGCCGGGTCTCGCTCTGTTACACAGGCTGAGTGCAGTGGTGCAATCTTGGCTCACTGCAGCCTCTGTCTCCTGTGCTCAAGTGATCCTCCCACCTCAGCCTCCTGAGTACCTAGAACTACAGGTGTGTGCCACCACACCTGGCTAATTTTTGTATATTTTGTAGAAATGGGGTTTCACCATGTTGTCCAGGCTGGTCTCGAACTCCTGGGCACAAGCAACCCTCTCTCTTTGGCCTCCCAAAGTGCTGGGATTACAGGCATGAGCCCAAAATTTTTGGTATTCTTTTTCTGCCCCCAAGTTTTTATTTTAAACATTTTCTTTTTTTCCTTTAAGCCTTAGGATGGCTGGGAAACATTTTCAAATGGTATAATGAACACCTGTATAACTTTCATCTGGAATCAGTAGTTGCTAATACTTTGCCACATTAGCTTTCCGTGTGTGTATGTCTATACATTTTCTGGACAAAACCATTTGAGAGTCAGTTGCAGACATAATGACCCTTCACCATTGAAGACTTCAGTGTGCAGCCCCTAAGAACCAAGGCATTCTCTGACATAACCAGAGGACTATCATCACTCAATGGAACTTCATATTATCATTGTCTACTATGCGGTCCGTATACACATTTTCACAATTGTCCCAATCATAACATGGCTTAAAAAATTCACAATCCAATCAAACATCAGACATTACACTTAGTACATGATTCTTTAGTCTCCTTCAATCTAGAACTGTTCCCAGGATTGTTTTAAAGTATACTGACAAATCTTTGAGACTGTAAATGACCTGAGGTATACTTGAGAATAATT